TTTAGCACCCACTTATAAGTAAGAACATGCAGTATTTGGTTTTCTGTTCCTGTGTTAATTGGCTTAGGATAAATGGCCTCCAGCTGCATCCATGTTGCTGCAAAGGACATGATCTCATTCTTTTAGCTGCATGATATTCCATGGTGTTATGTACCACATTTTCTTTTTCCAGTCCACCACTGATGGGCATCTAGGTTGATTCCATGTTTCTGCTATTGTGAAAAGTGCTGTGATGAACATACACATGCATGGTCTTTATGGTAGAACAGTATATTCCTCTGGGTATATACCCAATAATGGAATTGCTGGGTCAAATGAGAGCTCTGTTTTAAGTTCCTTAAGAAATTTCCAAATTGCTTTCCACAGTGGCAGAACTAATTTACATTCCCACTAGCAATGTATAAGCATTCAAAGAGTTTATCTTATTCAAAAACTATAAAAACCCAGTTTGTGATACTGTGGGCAAGAGAGACTATTTCTGTTCTCTGTTGTAGAATTTATTTTGATAAAGTGATATCTGTTGCTTTTATTCCCCCTGAAACTTACATTGATTGCAAAGTGTTGTTGATTTATTTTCTCTCACAGTAATAGCCCTAATTTCTTCTTACCTTAAACCTTTCAATCCAAACGTATGTCCATTGTTTAGTTTAATTTTCGAAATACTTTGACAATTATTTTTGCCATTGTGTTTGATGAATTTCTAAATTGCGAAAAATGGCGAAGTATGTGTGTTTTATTTATGTGAGCAAAGTGAAAATGTTGGCTGTTTGTGATAACACTCAACGGAGCTGGCCTGTTTTTACATGAATAAAATAAACATCCACTTTAAAATGAGAAAACAAAAACAAAAACAGAAACAAAAAAAAAACCCCAACAATCTTAGCTCACAACGAAATGACCCTCCCAGCCGTCCTCAGCAGGCAGCACCCATGTTAGTCTCCTTCTGCGATGCCTAAGCGGCAGCACCATCGAGCCAAGGTCCTCCAGCGTTCCTAGAGCGGAGAAGAAAGCGCTCCGAAGAGCTAGAGCTGACACTCGGCGATGAGCTAAGACGCTGTTTCAGAGCGTTTGGGTCCTCTGAGGCCCCTTGACCAGGTGAGCGGACCCTGGAGCTGGGCCCCGGGCTGGGGCGGAACTGCGGCCTAGGGGCCTAGGGAGCAGCTGCTTCCCGGCGGGTGCAGAGAATCTTCCCTCGACCGAGGGGGCGGGGTCCGTAGCGGAGGTGTCGGCCCTGGGGCCTATGAGAGTGATGAAGCTGTGGATCTGGTAAACAGAGTACAACCTTCTGCTGCATATTTTTCATCCATTCAGCGCAATTTTAAGTAGATATTAAAGGTAGGCGCCACCGAGAAGGTAATATTTGAGCATGTTTCTGTCACTCTTGTTACTATAATTTTAGGAGTGTCTCTGAAGATACAGTCCAAAGAAAGTTCTCCAAAACAAGGAGAACAGTCTGAAGCTGGGGATGGCAACAGCATTGGTGAGTGCCCATTCCCTGGCTCCCCTGAATCTGAAGAAGGAGGGGCTTCGGGTAGTGAGGGAGGATCACTACTCTACTTGGGAACAGGGATTCAAGCTGCAAGGAAACAGTAAAGGCCTTGGACAGGAGCCATTGTGCAAACAATTCAGGCAGTTGCGTTATGAAGAGACCACAGGACCTCGAGAAGCACTAAGTCGGCTCCGGGAGCTCTGTCAACAGTGGCTACAGCCCGAGACCCATACCAAGGAGCAGATCCTGGAGCTGCTGGTGCTGGAGCAGTTTCTGATCATCCTGCCTAAGGAGCTCCAGGCCCGGGTGCAGGAGCATCACCCAGAGAGCAGGGAGGACGTGGTTGTTGTTCTGGAGGATTTGCAGCTGGATCTTGGAGAAACAGGACAACAGGTGGTAAGGGTCAGATGTGCTCTTTTTCAGGAATGCAGGAATTGAGATCTCTGGCCAGACAGGTGGACATGGGCTCATCAGCGGAAGGAGAATTACTAAGCTTTGATTCAGTTTTTTTCCAGTCTAGCTGTTAATTTCCTTAGGTCTTACCTCAACCTTACCTGGCCCTTGCTTGGAGAAAACTGAATGTGCACCAGATTCCCCATCTTCTTTTCTTTGCCCCTCTGGGGTTTCTCTTTCTTCTCTTTTTTAACACCTAGGTGTTTTACTGAACAGCAGTTTCCTAAACCCACATATATCTAATTATGCCTCCATATACCTAATTGTCCCTAGGACCCAGACCAGCCAAAGAAACAAAAAATACTTGTGGAGGAGATGGCCCCTCTGAAAGGAGTACAGGAACAGCAGGTTCGGCATGAGTGTGAAGTTACAAAGCCTGAGAAAGAGAAGGGTAAGAATTGGATTGCATCTTCTGTGTGTGAGCATGGCTTCATTATATTTTTTTTTCCTTTTAGTTGCAGATTCCTTTCCCCAAGCATCAAAAGACAAGTAATTGGTGGTATATATTTAATATTGCAGGTGAGGAGACAAGGATTGAGAATGGGAAGCTTATTGTAGTAACAGACTCTTGTGGAAGAGTAGAGTCATCTGGGAAAATATCTGAACCCATGGAGGCTCATAATGAGGGCTCTAACTTGGAAAGGCATCAGGCCAAGCCCAAAGAGAAGATTGAGTATAAATGCTCAGAACGTGAGCAGAGATTCATCCAGCACTTGGACCTGATTGAACATGCGAGTACACACACGGGAAAGAAACTCTGCGAGTCTGATGTGTGTCAGAGTTCCAGTCTTACAGGACATAAGAAAGTCCTCTCTAGAGAGAAAGGTCATCAGTGTCATGAGTGTGGGAAAGCCTTTCAGAGGAGTTCACACCTCGTCAGACATCAGAAAATCCATCTTGGTGAGAAGCCTTATCAGTGCAATGAGTGTGGCAAAGTCTTTAGCCAGAATGCAGGCCTTTTGGAACATCTCAGAATTCATACTGGAGAGAAACCTTATCTATGTATCCATTGTGGAAAAAATTTTAGGCGCAGCTCTCACCTTAATCGACATCAGAGAATTCACAGTCAGGAGGAGCCCTGTGAGTGCAAGGAGTGTGGAAAAACCTTTAGTCAGGCCTTACTCCTCACCCACCATCAGAGAATCCATAGTCACTCCAAAAGCCATCAATGTAACGAGTGTGGAAAAGCTTTCAGTTTGACCTCAGACCTTATTCGACACCACAGAATTCATACTGGAGAAAAACCTTTCAAGTGTAACATATGCCAGAAAGCCTTCCGACTAAACTCACACCTTGCTCAGCATGTAAGAATCCACAATGAAGAAAAACCCTATCAGTGTAGTGAATGTGGAGAAGCCTTCAGGCAAAGGTCAGGTCTTTTTCAACATCAGAGATATCACCACAAAGACAAACTGGCTTGATGAGGTGTTCTCTCCTTGTAGAACATCAGAGAAGGCACATTGACTAGCAAACAGCACTTTAGGAAAAGTCACCGTAGCCCACTGTGGCATCAGAAAATTCTTGGGGGCTGAGTTGGAGGCTCCCTGCCTCTATTCTCTCTCCTTTGCTTTCCTTGAAGTCAGCTTTGGACCACAATAATTTCACTGTAGATGATATGCTAGGATCAAAGTTAAACAGCATTCTTCACTGCAGGACATCTCAGAGCATGTAACATAACTGCATGATTATATACTCTAAGCAATAGAGAGCTTCATGACTGAGTAAGAGTTTTGAAGTCAGCAGTGAATCAAGTGCCCACAGATTTGCAGGCTTAAGCAGAACAAGGGAAGATTGATATTTTTGGATATGCTATAGCAGCTTTCTCCTATGAAATAAAACTGATGATGTTTGGAAGTATACTACTCTCAAAGGTGTCTTTAAAGTACAGGTTAATGGTGAACATTTTCCCCCAGTGGCTTCACCTCATTCCTCCCACTGGCCTTACCCCTTCCTTCCCCAGTGGAAGCATTTTCAAAAGCAAAGATAATTTTCGCTGGTGAACTTCAGAACTTGCCTTCAGGGTTAGCTTCATGTAATTTTACCATTTCCCATCCCCATTCCCCACCACATTATGTCAAGATTCAAGTTATAAATTAACGTTTTACTTAGACTTTGAAAGAGATTTCATGAGTAATTTGAATGAACCTTGCTGAATTAATCTGAATAGCAACTGTCTGACTTGATAACTCCAGTGCCAGTATAGTGGCTGCTGCATAGACACTATTCAGTAAATGTCTGATGAAAGAAATTGGACTTTTTCCCTTTAATACTGATGATGCAATTTTGAAATGTTGCTTGTTCTGGAATACTTCGGAAGTTAAACAATAAAGTCAGCTTGGAGAGGAGATCATGATCTTTATACTGTGAATAGCAGAATGTCACAGATGAAGAATATTAAAATTAGGGGCGTCCACTCCAAAACATATCACCAGAGTGACAACTTCAGCCCTCAGCCTCTGCAATCCATATATATCCTGGTCTTGGGAGTCCATAGAATACTGTTTCCTTCTAATAAAGGTTTCAAACAAATCCCTGCAGATTTATTTAAAGTGTTTGTGGAA